AGCTGGGGGCTGGATGTGAAGATAAGAAAACGAAGGATTTGGCCCAGTGCAGAGGCTCACACCTGTAATCCCAGCACTTTGAGAGGCTGAGGCAGGTGGGTCACTTAAGGTCAGAAGTTTGAGACCAACCTGGCCAACATAGTGAAAACCCTTCTCTACTAAAATACAAAAATTAGCCGGGTGTGGTGTCACACACCTGTGATCCCAGCTACTCTGGATTCTGAGGCAGGAGAATTGCTTGAACCCGGGAAGCGGAGGTTGCAGTGAGCCGGGATCACGCCACTGCACTCCAGCCTGGGCAACGAGAGTGAAACTCCGTCTCAAAAGAAAGAAAGAAAGGAAAGAAGGAAGGAAGGGAGGGAGGGAAGGAAGGAAGGAAGGAAGGGAGGAAGGAAGGAAGGGAAGGAAGGAAGGAAGGAAGGAAGGAAGGAAAGGAAAGGAAGGAAAGGAGAAGGATTTGTGCAGAAGGGAAGGAAGGAGAAGGATTTGTTCTTAGAGGGAAAAGCATCTAGGACTAGACTCAAAGACACACGTGTATTCATGTACACACCTAACTTCAGAAGGGAGGGACTGTGCTACATACACCTCGAGTAAACATATGGAGATATGCAAGCACATGCACTGGCAGAGACTACAGATGCAGGCACATACCTGGAGGGACTCTGCCAGAATGCACACAAACACCTACAAGGTGCTTACAGGAGCTCACACACAGGATCCAGAGGCACGCACACAACCCAAAGGGTGATCCTCAGGGACATGGGCACATACACACCTAGAGATCATTCACATACAAGCGTTGCAGATGCATGCACATACCTAGCGTGCACTCACAGGGTGTACGTGGACACACACACCCAGGAGTTCACACAGGCACACACCTAGGGGGCGCTCCCAGGGCCCAAGCGCACACACTCACCTCAAAGGTGTCCACAGAGGCACACGCCCCCAGGACGCCGACGCACGCCTAGGGGGCGCTCGCAGGGCCGGCGCGCACCCGCACGCGCACACGCCCCTGCCCAGCCTCCTGCCCGCCTCCGCCTTCGGAGGCTGACGCGCCCGGGCGCCGTTCCAGGCCTGTGCAGGGCGGATCGGCAGCCGCCTGGCGGCGATCCAGGGCGGTGCGGGGCCTGGGCGGGAGCCGGGAGGCGCGGCCGGCATGGAGGCGCTGCTGCTGGGCGCGGGGTTGCTGCTGGGCGCTTACGTGCTTGTCTACTACAACCTGGTGAAGGCCCCGCCGTGCGGCGGCATGGGCAACCTGCGGGGCCGCACGGCCGTGGTCACGGGTGAGTGCGGAGGCGGGTGAGTGCGAGCTGGCAGCTCAGCTCGGCTCCCGCCCGCGGTCCGCAGGCGCCAACAGCGGCATCGGAAAGATGACGGCGCTGGAGCTGGCGCGCCGGGGAGCGCGCGTGGTGCTGGCCTGCCGCAGCCAGGAGCGCGGGGAGGCGGCTGCCTTCGACCTCCGCCAGGTGAGAGGCAGCGGGGGCGCGTGGGACGGTGATGGTGACAAGCCCAGCCCTTGCCTCTCCACAGGAGAGTGGGAACAATGAGGTCATCTTCATGGCCTTGGACTTGGCCAGTCTGGCCTCGGTGCGGGCCTTTGCCACTGCCTTTCTGAGCTCTGAGCCACGGTTGGACATCCTCATCCACAATGCCGGTGAGGGGCAGCAGGCCCTGCGTGGGGGTGGGGAGCAGCCGCTCACATTTAGCCTCTGCCCCAGGTATCAGTTCCTGTGGCCGGACCCGTGAGGCGTTTAACCTGCTGCTTCGGGTGAACCATATCGGTCCCTTTCTGCTGACACATCTGCTGCTGCCTTGCCTGAAGGCATGTGCCCCTAGCCGCGTGGTGGTGGTAGCCTCAGCTGCCCACTGTCGGGGACGTCTTGACTTCAAACGCCTGGACCGCCCAGTGGTGGGCTGGCGGCAGGAGCTGCGGGCATATGCTGACACTAAGCTGGCTAATGTACTGTTTGCCCGGGAGCTCGCCAACCAGCTTGAGGCCACTGGCGTCACCTGCTATGCAGCCCACCCAGGTGAGGTCTGGTTCTTTGGCTTCCGATTCCCCAGCCCGACTCCTTTCTTTCTTCCTGCCTACAGGGCCTGTGAACTCGGAGCTGTTCCTGCGCCATGTTCCTGGATGGCTGCGCCCACTTTTGCGCCCATTGGCTTGGCTGGTGCTCCGGGCACCAAGAGGGGGTGCCCAGACACCCCTGTATTGTGCTCTACAAGAGGGCATCGAGCCCCTCAGTGGGAGATATTTTGCCAACTGCCATGTGGAAGAGGTGCCTCCAGCTGCCCGAGACGACCGGGCAGCCCATCGGCTATGGGAGGCCAGCAAGAGGCTGGCAGGGCTTGGGCCTGGGGAGGATGCTGAACCCGATGAAGACCCCCAGTCTGAGGACTCAGAGGCCCCATCTTCTCTAAGCACCCCCCACCCTGAGGAGCCCACAGTTTCTCAACCTTACCCCAGCCCTCAGAGCTCACCAGATTTGTCTAAGATGACGCACCGAATTCAGGCTAAAGTTGAGCCTGAGATCCAGCTCTCCTAACCCTCAGGCCAGGATGCTTGCCATGGCACTTCATGGTCCTTGAAAACCTCGGATGTGTGCGAGGCCATGCCCTGGACACTGACGGGTTTGTGATCTTGACCTCCGTGGTTACTTTCTGGGGCCCCAAGCTGTGCCCTGGACATCTCTTTTCCTGGTTGAAGGAATAATGGGTGATTATTTCTTCCTGAGAGTGACAGTAACCCCAGATGGAGAGATAGGGGTATGCTAGACACTGTGCTTCTCGGAAATTTGGATGTAGTATTTTCAGGCCCCACCCTTATTGATTCTGATCAGCTCTGGAGCAGAGGCAGGGAGTTTGCAATGTGATGCACTGCCAACATTGAGAATTAGTGAACTGATCCCTTTGCAACCGTCTAGCTAGGTAGTTAAATTACCCCCATGTTAATGAAGCGGAATTAGGCTCCCGAGCTAAGGGACTCGCCTAGGGTCTCACAGTGAGTAGGAGGAGGGCCTGGGATCTGAACCCAAGGGTCTGAGGCCAGGGCCGACTGCCGTAAGATGGGTGCTGAGAAGTGAGTCAGGGCAGGGCAGCTGGTATCGAGGTGCCCCATGGGAGTAAGGGGACGCCTTCCGGGCGGATGCAGGGCTGGGGTCATCTGTATCTGAAGCCCCTCGGAATAAAGCGCGTTGACCGCCGAAGCTGCGCTCACTCCTGCCTCAACGCGCCGGCC